GGAGGGAAATAGGGGGTACGTGTACAGGAGCGCCTAAGGGGTTAATGAGAGCCCTCTGAATCCCAGCGTTATTTTTTCGGAGTCATTTATCAGATTTTACGGGGGGACCTCCAAGGGCTCTCCGTTTCCACCGAGCGCCATCTAAACAGAGCCCAGGGCTAAAAATACAACATTTTTGTATAAATTGGACTCGCGGCCCGAGCGGCCGCCCCTATGAAAGTACTCTTTGTGAAGACCGTGGAAACGGCGGACAAATAACTCTTTATTAATGCCACAAAAAACGCACTTTAATTATAGTTAGGCAGATCAGAGGCGGGGGGTGGGGGCGAGGCGGCGGCGACCTCGGAAAATTCACAACCCAACTTTTGTGTTGAAAGAAAAGAAAAACAGAGGAAAAGAAGGAGAGGAAAGACGGAGAGTGAGACGGAGCGAGGGAGACGGGTATAGCAGACGGAGGGAGGGAAACCCTCGCCTCACCACCCCTTCTGTCGCACCCCACCTCCGCCTAGATTTTTCTTAAAGGGGTAGACGCCGTCTAGAAGGGCTGCACGGCAGGGGGAATTATCCCCGCCTTCCAGCCTGGGAGGGGGACAGCGTTCCCGCGGCCCAGCCCCCCTCCTGGCTGCGCGGGCGCTCCCAGCTCGTTCCCCGTCGCGCGCCGGGCCGGAGGCGCATGTGGAAAAGTGATTAGGGCTCCGGGTTCTGCAGAGTCACTTTTCGGCTGTACTGGCGTGTGTGCACATTTAGCTGGAAGTAGTTTTCTGTGGAAAAAAGGAAAGTGAGGAGGGGGACCAACCCGGGCTAGGGGGACTGAGTTGTCCCCTCGGGGGTGCAGGAGCGGGTAGATCTGGAGCCCGAGTCGGTACGCTCGTGGGCTGGCAGGCGGGGCGGCTAGACAGGTGGCGCCCCTCCCCTTTGCGCCGGGTGCTGCCCCGGCAGGAGAAGGGTTAACGTGGGGTGGGGTAACTAGTGCCGACGTCAAAGGTGAGCGGGACGCCCTTGCCCCCGCCCCTCTGAGGTCTCCACGGTTTCCGGTACCCGCGCCCGGCCGGCTCCGCCAGCCGTTTCGAGAGTCCGGCCGGCCCCGGCCCCGCCATCCTCGGCTTGCGCCGCCACCACCGGGGATCTGGTTACCTGCGCGGGTCGCCCTGCCCGGTCCCGCCCCGCCCCGCGCTCGGGTTCCAAACTCCAGGGCGGCAACCAAAGTCCGTCTCCGTTATTTCCAGGGCAAAATGCATTAGGAAAATCGCGGCTCTGGGCCCGTGACCCCGCCCTGCAGAGTCCTCCGAGGGCCGCCGGGTCCCTGCGCGGGCCACACCGGAGAGCGGAGGAAACTCCAACCCCCATCTGTAGTTGCTGCCTCCGGGCACCGACCGCTTACCGCTATAAATAATCTTTGGCCTGCGGCCACCCCGCGGGGTCTCGCCAGCCCGTGGCCCGGAGCCTGGAAATATTTATTCCGAGAGGCTCCCGAGCGCGGGGTGGGGGTGTGGGGGTGGGGGTGGGGGCGGAGACTCCCGCTTCGGGTCCAGCTGTCCGGGATACCTCTTTCCTCTCGAAAGTCATTACCAAAAAACAGCCTCCTGGGGGTGCCCCTGGGCCTCCGCCTCCTTGCATTATTTATTATCCTCTAGGCCCTACTTCGCAGTTCTTGTGCACGCTATGAAAAATAAAACCTGCGTGCTCGTCTGTGTGAGTGTGTTTGGTGGGGAGAGGGGGCAGGTCCCTGAGAGAGACCCGGGTGTGGCTCCCGCAGGGTTCTGGCTTCCAGTCGTCGCGGAGGGAGAAGTATGGCAACGTGTTCAAGACGCATTTGTTGGGGCGGCCGCTGATACGCGTGACCGGCGCGGAGAACGTGCGCAAGATCCTCATGGGCGAGCACCACCTCGTGAGCACCGAGTGGCCTCGCAGCACCCGCATGTTGCTGGGCCCCAACACGGTGTCCAATTCCATTGGCGACATCCACCGCAACAAGCGCAAGGTAAGAACTCTGCCCGTTTTCTTCCGCGCAATTCGGCTCACCCACTTGCCTCTCTGCCTTCCAGGTCTTCTCCAAGATCTTCAGCCACGAGGCCCTGGAGAGTTACCTGCCCAAGATCCAGCTGGTGATCCAGGACACACTGCGCGCCTGGAGCAGCCACCCCGAGGCCATCAACGTGTACCAGGAGGCGCAGAAGCTGACCTTCCGCATGGCCATCCGGGTGCTGCTGGGCTTCAGCATCCCTGAGGAGGACCTTGGGCACCTCTTTGAGGTCTACCAGCAGTTTGTGGACAATGTCTTCTCCCTGCCTGTCGACCTGCCCTTCAGTGGCTACCGGCGGGTGAGCACCCAGGGCCTGGGAGGAGAGGAGCATTCCATATGAGTGACAGCCCTCACCTCTGCAGGGCATTCAGGCTCGGCAGATCCTGCAGAAGGGGCTGGAGAAGGCCATCCGGGAGAAGCTGCAGTGCACACAGGGCAAGGACTACTTGGACGCCCTGGACCTCCTCATTGAGAGCAGCAAGGAGCACGGGAAGGAGATGACCATGCAGGAGCTGAAGGTGGGGTGGGCGTGTGCCCCTCACGGGCAGCACTCCAACAACACCTCTCCTCTGTGCCCTGCAGGACGGGACCCTGGAGCTGATCTTTGCGGCCTATGCCACCACGGCCAGCGCCAGCACCTCACTCATCATGCAGCTGCTGAAGCACCCCACTGTGCTGGAGAAGCTGCGGGATGAGCTGCGGGCTCATGGCATCCTGCACAGTGGCGGCTGCCCCTGCGAGGGCACACTGCGCCTGGACACGCTCAGTGGGCTGCGCTACCTGGACTGCGTCATCAAGGAGGTCATGCGCCTGTTCACGCCCATTTCCGGCGGCTACCGCACTGTGCTGCAGACCTTCGAGCTTGATGTGAGGCTGGGCCCGTGGCACCGGGGGCGATGCCACCCACTCCTCGGCCCCCATCTTGCTCCAGGGTTTCCAGATCCCCAAAGGCTGGAGTGTCATGTATAGCATCCGGGACACCCATGACACAGCGCCCGTGTTCAAAGACGTGAACGTGTTCGACCCCGATCGCTTCAGCCAGGCGCGGAGCGAGGACAAGGATGGCCGCTTCCATTACCTCCCGTTCGGTGGCGGTGTCCGGACCTGCCTGGGCAAGCACCTGGCCAAGCTGTTCCTGAAGGTGCTGGCGGTGGAGCTGGCTAGCACCAGCCGCTTTGAGCTGGCCACACGGACCTTCCCCCGCATCACCTTGGTCCCCGTCCTGCACCCCGTGGATGGCCTCAGCGTCAAGTTCTTTGGCCTGGACTCCAACCAGAACGAGATCCTGCCGGAGACGGAGGCCATGCTGAGCGCCACAGTCTAACCCAAGACCCACCCGCCTCAGCCCAGCCCAGGCAGCGGGGTGGTGGTTGTGGGAGGTAGAAACCTGTGTGTGGGAGGGGGCCGGAACGGGGAGGGCGAGTGGCCCCCATACTTGCCCTCCCTTGCTCCCCCTCCCTGGCAAACCCTACCCAAAGCCAGTGGGCCCCATTCCTAGGGCTGGGCTCCCCTTCTGGCTCCAGCTTCCCTCCAGCCACTCCCCATTTACCATCAGCTCAGCCCCTGGGAAGGGCGTGGCAGGGGCTCTGCATGCCCGTGACAGTGTTAGGTGTCAGCGCGTGCTACAGTGTTTTTGTGATGTTCTGAACTGCTCCCTTCCCTCCGTTCCTTTCGGACCCTTTTAGCTGGGGTTGGGGGACGGGAAGAGCCGTGCCCCCTTGGGCGCACTCTTCAGCGTCTCCTCCTCCTGCGCCCCCACTGCGTCTGCCCAGGAACAGCATCCTGGGTAGCAGAACAGGAGTCAACCTTGGCGGGGCGGGGGCTGCGTCCAACCTGGAGATTGCCCTTCCCTATGCCACGGTTCCCACCCTCCCTCACCAGTTTGGACAATTTGAAATTACCTATTGCTGCTACTTGTTCTGTCCTCTGACCTTGGGGCAAAGGAGCCCCAGGCCCTGTCTCCCCAGCATCCTCCCTGGTGGCCCTGGGCAGGTGCACTGACACCCCCACCTTCCCATCCCCTGCTGAACCAGGCCCTGTTACACACAGCCGCCTAAGGCCCGCGGCTCATGTGCTGCCCGCCCCCATATTTATTCACTGATAGAGAATCTTGGGGATGCTGGGGTCTGGAGTGAACATCTCCTCCCCTTCATGCCCTAGCCTGTGTTCTAGCTGTCCTGGCGAGACTTCTGTGAGTGAAGAGGAAGGGGTCTCTGGTCAAACCCAGCCCCCAGGGCCTAGGGTTGAAAGCCTTCCCCGGCTCCGGGCATTATTTGGGTTTAATCTCGGAGCCTCACTCCTGGACTGAAGTCCGGTGCCTCTGCCTTATCCCTGGTGGAGATGGAATGTGGCCCATTGCCTCCTCCCTCTCCTGTCAAAAACCCTGATCAGGTAGATTTGGAGGCGGCCACGATTTCCTGTTTGGCCCCTGTTCACCCCAGTGCACTGGCCCTGACTCCAGGCGTGAGTATGGGGAAGGATACGGGTTCTTCTGACGGGGAGCAAGGGCCTCCGTCTTCCCTTCCTTAACTCTCCCCCTTTGCCCTCCGCCCTGAAAAAGGTGTCCTTGAAGTCCCTTCCACCTCTATGCCACTGTCTGCTTAGCCCAGCTCAGGGGTGGGGAAGAGGCGAAAGCGTGGGGGAGGTGAGCGCAGCGGCAGTTCTGCCTCGGAGCTGATTGCAGGGCCCTGTGTGGTCTCCGGACAGCTGCGGGAAGGCTGCCGCAGCTGAAGCTGAAGAGGCGGCTACGTGCGGTTTGTCAGGGGGATTGGGTTGAAAACTGGCCAGTCGGGATGACTGGGTGAAAGAGGAGTAGCTCCTGCCACTGGCGTTTTGAGTGTTGGCAATTTGGGATGCCTCCTGGGGAAGGTTTCCGGGCGTTTGGTGAGTCTCTAGATTTTTCCTTGCTTTCTGTGTTTATTGGTTTTTGATGTTGTAAAAGCAATGAATCCCCTTTACAAGAAAATCGAAAACACAGAAGAATGAAGGACATGCCAGTCCCCGATCGCTGCTGTGAGCACCTCAGTGGCTCCCTCAGACCAGATCCCGTAGGCAGCCCCACAGACCGACCCTGACCCCACTCACAGCCACCCTGAAGATAGACTATAGGAACGGGCCCATACCACACAGACTGCTCTCCAATCCCTGAGTCTCAGATGTTTCATTTATTTCCTACTTTTCCACTACTAAAAAACAGTGTGGAATAGACATTATTGGCAAAATTGCTCATCCCTAATCCTGAAAAACAGGCCAGAATGGGTAAAGACTTGTCAAAGCTTGCAACATAGCTACATGGTGCACCCGGACCTGTACCCCCTCCCCCCAACACAAAACCAGTGTCTGGGAGGTTCATTTTCCTTTAAACTGATCCAGCTGGCCCTGAACCAATTGTTTTTGACTGAGTATCTAGGAGAGCAGTAAGTGGAACTTCAGACAAGCCCACTGGGTCTGGTCCAGGTGAGGGGCAGGGGGCATGGGGCTGGGAGGTCTCAGGGGCCTTCCCTGGGGGTGGCCAGCCTGGTAGGGGGCAGAGAAGGAAAAGCTGAGGGGGGTCCCTGTGAGGGAGGAAAGAAGGATCATTTGCCCCGCTGGGTCTCAAAGGCAGTGAGAAGAGAGCTGAAGAAAGCTCTGGCTGGCTGACAGGATCCCTGTGTTGTAATTGGTCCCTCCTTTCAGCTCTCTAGTGAGATGCCCGTGTCTGTGCGTGTGCGTGTGTGTTTCATACAGCTAGCATTAGATGGGTGATGTTTCTTACTTATCATCCCTAACTATTGCAACTTGACCTTAAAAAGACAAAACCCCACAAAACTCTTCCTGCCACGGGCTTGCAGATTGAAGCACTTTCGATGTTGGGCGCTGGCGTTTGTGTTCTGGGCACCACCGTGACCCTGCCCAGATGGCTATAATATTATTTTATACACAAACCTTTTTTTTCATAAATGTTATAATTTTGTGTCTGTCTTTATAAACTATTATAAGTACTATTTTTGTTATAATTCAAAATAGATATTTAGTATAAAGTTTTTGCTGTTAAATATTTGTTATTTAGTAAAATATGAATTTTGCTCTATTGTAAACATGGTTCAAAATATTAATATGTTTTTATCACAGTCGTTTTAATATTGAAAAAGCACTTGTGTGTTTTGTTTTGATATGAAACTGGTACCGTGTGAGTGTTTTTGCTGTCGTGGTTTTAATCTGTATATAATATTCCATGTTGCATATTAAAAACATGAATGTTGTGCATTTTGTGATTTTGGAAATACTCAATGTGGCTCTTCTATAGGCTTCTAGAATAAACCGTGGGGACCCGCCCTTGTCTCCGTTGCGTCTCTGCTCTCTGCCT